GATAAAATATCAAGGGTACCAGAGATGAAGTGACTTGTCCAAGATTAGAGAATTGTGTCTGAGTCTTAAAAGCTAAACCTCTACAAAGATGTGCATTTGACCAAAACGCTAAAATCACACCCCCAAATCACTCCCCACAAGAGGAAGTCTTAAAACGCTTCAAGAAGTTAATCTGCAAAGGCTTCCCTCTTAAATAACAGGATGAGAGCGTTTCATAATTTGTAAATTAAGCCAATGCAAAAGGGCGCTTATTATTTTGAGAACCAAGCAATTTGGCAAATACTCTCAGACTAACTTTACTCCCGTGGAGAAACTGGTGATCATGGATCAGGGAAATCAACGGGGGTCTAGGGAGGAGAGGCTGCAGATCGCCCAGGTATCAGGGAAGACAAGCTCGGCGCGTCCGACAGCGTGAAAAGAGTTGACAGGACTACTCATATACCCGACTAGCTTCCGCTTCTTTGTTTTCCCGCTTTTTTGTATCCCCCAGCAAGGAGAGTTTCCCACAGCCCGGATTTCCCGACTGAAGGCTCCCACTCTCCCTAGATCCTCCATGAAAAAGAAGAGGCTCGACCCCGCACCTCCTCGCCGCAGAGCCGTTCGTATACAGCCTCCAGCTCCTGCAGCTCTGTCAGGGAGCGAATGAGCTCAGCGGAGATTTCGGAGCAGCGGCCACCTCCCACCCCCTCAGACGGCTGCTGCACCCCTGACAGCTTCGGAGGCGAATCAAGGTCCGCCATCTTGGTCCCCATTCGGCACTTCCGGTCCCGCGAGGCCCCCTCTTCGTTGGCGCCTATTTGGGGCTGCCCACAGAAGTGCCCAATGAACTCTAATGGTTTTTTTTTTTTAAAGTCTACTTCTAAAAACGTATTAATTTTCTATTCTCCTGGAAAAAGCAAAGCAATAAAGCATGTTTAAATAATTTGTAATGCCGTGTGGAAGCAAGACGGAAGCATTTTTTAAAAATTATATATATTCTTCAGGCGCGGATTGGGTGCCTTTTTCCGCCGCGCGCCACCAGAATGTCCCTGTCTTGAGGTCTAATGGCGGACGCCAGTATGTTGGAGTTGGTGGTGGCTTAAGTTTTGAAGGGAGGTAGCATCCGTTGGATATCCACACCATCCTTCTCGCTGCAGGGTAAAAAAACAGCCTGGAGACTTCCCCGGGCCCCCAGCTATTTTTCTGTTTTCTGTTTTCTTAGCTTTCTTGGACTCCGTACTGTTGGTGTAACCAAGGCCTGGAGGTCTGGGTGGCTCAGGTTTCCTGCAGCCATGTTTCTGTACAACTTAACCTTGCAGAGAGCCACTGGCATCAGCTTTGCCATTCATGGAAACTTTTCTGGTAAGTTCTCTCGTTACCATCTTTTGAAATTTTTGTTTATGATCTTTATTTTTTGGTGATCTAGGAACCAAACAACAAGAAATTGTTGTTTCCCGTGGGAAGATCTTGGAGCTGCTTCGCCCAGACCCCAACACTGGCAAAGTACATACCCTACTCACTGTGGAAGTATTCGGTGTTATCCGGTCACTCATGGCCTTTAGGCTGACAGGTGGCACCAAAGACTACATTGTAGTTGGCAGTGACTCTGGTCGAATTGTTATTTTGGAATACCAGCCATCTAAGAATATGTTTGAGAAGATTCACCAAGAAACCTTTGGCAAGAGTGGATGCCGTCGCATCGTTCCTGGCCAGTTCTTAGCTGTGGATCCCAAAGGGCGAGCCGTTATGATTAGTAAGTGATTTACTCTACTTGCTGTATATGCCAATCTTGTATGTTTTATCTCCTTCAACTACAGGTGCCATTGAGAAACAGAAATTGGTGTATATTTTGAACAGAGATGCTGCAGCCCGACTTACCATTTCATCTCCCCTGGAAGCCCACAAAGCAAACACTTTAGTGTATCATGTAGTTGGAGTAGATGTCGGATTTGAAAATCCAATGTTTGCTTGTCTGGAAATGGATTATGAGGTAATGGGGACCCTGTCTCTTTGCGTTTCTTTATGATTAGTTTTTATGCCACTATTCTCTGTAGGAAGCAGACAATGATCCAACAGGGGAAGCAGCAGCTAATACCCAGCAGACACTTACTTTCTATGAGCTAGACCTTGGTTTAAATCATGTGGTCCGAAAATACAGTGAACCTTTGGAGGAACACGGCAACTTCCTTATTACAGGTACTTTTCTTTCAGAGCTGCTTTGTACCCTTAAGTCACTGCTAAGTTTTATTTTCTCTCACAGTTCCAGGAGGGTCAGATGGTCCAAGTGGAGTACTGATCTGCTCTGAAAACTATATTACTTACAAGAACTTTGGTGACCAGCCAGATATCCGCTGTCCAATTCCCAGGAGGCGGGTAAGATCTTTGATATAAGAAGAGAGAGATTTTAAGACATTGATTGTGTTTTTGACTTTGCTAGAATGACCTGGATGACCCTGAAAGAGGAATGATTTTTGTCTGCTCTGCAACCCATAAAACCAAATCGATGTTCTTCTTTTTGGCTCAAACTGAGCAGGGAGATATCTTTAAGATCACTTTGGAGACAGATGAAGATATGGTAAGTAGACCATGGATGGACCAGTATAGCTATTTGTACACCAGAATGTTTCTTTTCTCACCAGGTTACTGAGATCCGGCTCAAATATTTTGATACTGTACCCGTTGCTGCTGCCATGTGTGTGCTTAAAACAGGGTTCCTTTTTGTAGCATCAGAATTTGGAAACCAGTGAGTAATCCTTCTGTTACCCTAGTTCACCCACCGAAAGTTTCTCTCCTCTGCTTCTTCCCAGTTACTTATATCAAATTGCACATCTTGGAGATGATGATGAAGAACCTGAGTTTTCATCAGCCATGCCTCTGGAAGAAGGAGACACATTCTTTTTTCAGCCAAGACCACTTAAAAACCTTGTGCTGGTTGATGAGTTGGACAGCCTCTCTCCCATTCTGTTTTGCCAGGTTGGTGGGCCTTTCCAGCCCCTTCCACAATAACATTTTTTCCTCTAACTTTTTCTCTGTGCAGATAGCTGATCTGGCCAATGAAGATACTCCACAGTTGTATGTGGCCTGTGGTAGGGGACCCCGATCATCTCTGAGAGTCCTAAGACATGGACTTGAGGTAAGGTTGCAATTTCTAGATAATCTGCAGGGCTGGATCTGTGGCTTCCCTCTTCTCCTGTCAGGTGTCAGAAATGGCTGTTTCTGAGCTACCTGGTAACCCCAACGCTGTCTGGACAGTGCGTCGACACATTGAAGGTAAGCAGCTTTTTCCCAATAGTCAAAATGAGTATCTAACCAACTCCCTTCTTTTCTTTTTCAGATGAGTTTGATGCCTACATCATTGTGTCTTTCGTGAATGCCACCCTAGTGTTGTCCATTGGAGAAACTGTAGAAGAAGTGACTGACTCTGGGTTCCTGGGGACCACCCCGACCTTGTCCTGCTCCTTATTAGGAGATGATGCCTTGGTGCAGGTGAGGGTTCTCAGAGCTTACCTACTTGGCCTAAAGTCAGGTTTCTTTCTGTTACTGACTCTAGGTCTATCCAGATGGCATTCGGCACATACGAGCAGACAAGAGAGTCAATGAGTGGAAGACCCCTGGAAAGAAAACAATTGTGAAGTGTGCAGTGAACCAGCGACAAGTGGTGATTGCCCTGACAGGAGGAGAGCTGGTCTATTTCGAGATGGATCCTGTATGTTATTTTATCATTCACTGTGGGACTTAGTTTTGACCTTGCTGTGTCTTTCCTCCTGTAGTCAGGACAGCTGAATGAGTACACAGAACGGAAGGAGATGTCAGCAGATGTGGTGTGCATGAGTCTGGCCAATGTACCCCCTGGAGAGCAGCGGTCTCGCTTCCTGGCTGTGGGGCTTGTGGACAACACTGTCAGAATCATCTCCCTGGATCCCTCAGTGAGTGACACTCTGAGCTTCAAGGATCATCTCTGTGTTTTTATGATTTTTCTCTCCCTCTCAGGACTGTTTGCAACCTCTAAGCATGCAGGCTCTCCCAGCCCAGCCTGAGTCCTTGTGTATCGTGGAAATGGGTGGGACTGAGAAGCAGGATGAGCTGGGTGAGAGGGGCTCGATTGGCTTCCTATACCTGAATATTGGGCTACAGGTAAGAGATCCAGAGGCCCACATTGTGGACATCAGGCTTCACCTGCTCCTCTCCTTTTGATTAGAACGGTGTGCTGCTGAGGACTGTCTTGGACCCTGTCACTGGGGATTTGTCTGATACTCGCACTCGGTACCTGGGGTCCCGTCCTGTGAAGCTCTTCCGAGTCCGAATGCAAGGCCAGGAGGCAGTAAGTAATGAAGGTTGGGGACAGGCAACATCTTATTGGAGCTGGGTTTTTTTTTTCCCCTCAGGTATTGGCCATGTCAAGCCGCTCATGGTTGAGCTATTCTTACCAATCTCGCTTCCATCTCACCCCACTGTCTTACGAGACACTGGAATTTGCATCGGGTTTTGCCTCGGAACAGTGTCCCGAGGGCATTGTGGCCATCTCCACCAACACCCTACGGTGAGTGAGTCTCATGTTTGAAGCTCAGCAGGTATTAAATAACTGCCTTGCTTTTTTGTCATAGGATTTTGGCATTAGAGAAGCTCGGTGCTGTCTTCAATCAAGTAGCCTTCCCACTGCAGTACACACCCAGGAAATTTGTCATCCACCCTGAGAGTAACAACCTTATTATCATTGAAACGGACCACAATGCCTACACTGAGGCCACGAAAGCTCAGAGAAAGCAGCAGATGGCAGAGGTAATGAGACTAACGTTCAGGGGTTCTATTAAGCCAACTCAGTTACTCGTTTTTTTGGGTTTAGGAAATGGTGGAAGCAGCAGGGGAGGATGAGCGGGAGCTGGCCGCAGAGATGGCAGCAGCATTCCTCAATGAAAACCTCCCTGAATCCATCTTTGGAGCTCCCAAGGCTGGCAATGGGCAGTGGGCCTCTGTGATCCGAGTGATGAATCCCATTCAAGGGAACACACTGGACCTTGTCCAGCTGGAACAGAATGAGGCAGCTTTTAGGTAAGCAGCCCAGGACAGTCCAGGGTTTGGCAGGCCTTACTCTTGCTTCTTATTCTGTGTGTAGTGTGGCTGTGTGCAGGTTTTCCAACACTGGTGAAGACTGGTATGTGCTGGTGGGTGTGGCCAAGGACCTGATACTAAACCCCCGATCTGTGGCAGGGGGCTTCGTCTATACTTACAAGCTTGTGAACAATGGGGAAAAACTGGAGTTTTTGCACAAGGTAGGAATCTGCCAGTGGTTCTCCTAGATTTTTAATAGCTGTATTACCTGCTTTTCCTCTATAGACTCCTGTGGAAGAGGTCCCTGCTGCTATTGCCCCATTCCAGGGGAGGGTGTTGATTGGTGTGGGGAAGCTGTTGCGTGTCTATGACCTGGGAAAGAAGAAGTTACTCCGAAAATGTGAGAATAAGGTAAGTGTGCTGGCATTGGTGCTGAGATCTAGCCCACCATCACTATTGTCTTTGTTTTTCCCAGCATATTGCCAATTATATCTCTGGGATCCAGACTATCGGACATAGGGTAATTGTATCTGATGTCCAAGAAAGTTTCATCTGGGTTCGCTACAAGCGTAATGAAAACCAGCTTATCATCTTTGCTGATGATACCTACCCCCGATGGGTCACTACAGCCAGCCTCCTGGACTATGACACTGTGGCTGGGGCAGACAAGTTTGGCAACATATGTGTGGTGAGTTGATGTTGTTAACTTGGGTTACAGTGCCAGCAGTGTGACTTGTGTCACTTCCTTGTAGGTGAGGCTCCCACCTAACACCAATGATGAAGTAGATGAGGATCCTACAGGAAACAAAGCCCTGTGGGACCGTGGCTTGCTCAATGGGGCCTCCCAGAAGGTAAGATTGCAGAATGGGCCCCAGGGAGAACACACACAGTCACTAGTCTGTTTGTGACTCACAGGCAGAGGTGATCATGAACTACCATGTCGGGGAGACGGTGCTGTCCTTGCAGAAGACCACGCTGATCCCTGGAGGCTCAGAATCACTTGTCTATACCACCTTGTCTGGAGGAATTGGCATCCTTGTGCCATTCACGTCCCATGAGGTGAGAGCGCCCACATTACTCTGGCCTTGACTCTCAGTGACAGATTTTTTGTTTCTTCTGCCAGGACCATGACTTCTTCCAGCATGTGGAAATGCACCTGCGGTCTGAACATCCCCCTCTCTGTGGGCGGGACCACCTCAGCTTTCGCTCCTACTACTTCCCTGTGAAGGTAGGTTGGGGGAATCTGAGCTGAAAAGGGAGTTTTTTTTCTTTCTGCTTTCTCCATATCTTAGAATGTGATTGATGGAGACCTCTGTGAGCAGTTCAATTCCATGGAACCCAACAAACAAAAGAACGTCTCTGAAGAACTGGACCGAACCCCACCCGAAGTGTCCAAGAAACTCGAGGATATCCGGACCCGCTACGCCTTCTGAGCCCTCCTTTCCCGGTGGGGCTTGCCAGAGACTGTGTGTTTTGTTTCCCCCACCACCATCACTGCCACCTGGCTTCTGCCATGTGGCAGGAGGGTGACTGGATAATTAAGACTGCATTATGAAAGTCAACAGCTCTTTCCCCTCAGCTCTTCTCCTGGAATGACTGGCTTCCCCTCAAATTGGCACTGAGATTTGCTACACTTCTCCCCACCTGGTACATGATACATGACCCCAGGTTCCAGTGTAGAACCTGAGTCCCCCATTCCCCAAAGCCATCCCTGCATTGATATGTCTTGACTCTCCTGTCTACTTTTGCACACACCCTTAATTTTTAATTGGTTTTCTTGTAAATACAGTTTTGTACAATGTTATCTCTGTGGGAGGAAGGAGGCAGGCTGTGGTGGGACTGGGTAGGGTATAGTATCACTCCTGAGTTCCACTGCTCTAGAATCTAACCAGAAATAGAAACCTAGTTTTTAAGGTGACTGGCATCCATGTGTCTTGTTCTGGAGATGAGGATGTAGGTGGGAGGTTTGAACCCAAGTTAGAGCAGGAAGAACTGAGTAGACTCCTTCCTTCCAGATACCGACTTGGACTTGCGGCACTCTGTGGCTCCCCACCCCCAGGTCTGTGGTGGTTTCTTTGTTTTTTCCTGGTTCTTTTTGCTGTGCTGATGAAACATGACCTCAATAACCATGTGTATACCCACCCCTCTTCCCACTGGGTATTGAGGAAGGGTGGCTGATTCTTCCTCCTCTTCTACTCTGAGGATGTTAGTATGGGGATTTTAGCATGAATTCTAGCTGGGGAGTCTTAACAGATGCCCCTTTTACTGATACAGCACCTAAAGCGATCTTTGGCTCCATAGGACCATAGGAAGGGTCAGTACAGAAGAACCTAGATACTGCCCTGCCCCTGAGAACTGTGTATATGTGGGGCCTGTCTGCAGCACCCATCTCAGGTGGGTTCCAGAGGGCCTTTAGGGTATAATGAGAGCCTGTTAGGTGGAAGAGGCCCAGTTCCAGAAATGTTCCAGCCCACCCCTGAGAATTCCTCCTGTTTAGTTGTGTGGGAAGCCCTCGTCTTCCAGGCTGTCCTTGCGCCTTGAACCTGGAGAAGTGAGCTCACTGTTCTCAATACTTCACAAATGTAAAACTTTCTTTCGTCTGCATGTGCTCAGCCATCTAAATTGAGCAAATGATCTGGTGAGCACTGGGTTAGAATCAGGAATGGTGGAATACAATCTGAACCTCTCAGAGCCCAGAACAGAGGGTTCCTGACACTGTGACACTGTCTCCTGGAACTAAGTATCTCTTGAATCATGACTTGGTTTTAGATCAGTCAAGAGAGACCCAGGTTTTGCCAGGAATCGAATCCCTAAATAACATGTTTTTTTCTCACTTAGCTCATGAATTTGCATAGTAGACAGTAGTTCTGAATTAGATTTTGAAAACCTAATTTCAGGGCTCATTTTTTCCTGTGGCCCTAAATCCATTCTATCAAATTGTGTGATACTGACATGCAGTCATCTGAGGAACTCAGCGTAGATACTTGAGCAGCTCCTCGCCTCTTTTCTAACTCAAGTTTGACTAAAATACATACACTCCGTACAGAAGGTAGGGGGTTATGTAAGAAAGGAAAACCTAATCTATGGAATCAGGAGTTGTCACCACCGAGCTTCCTCTGGAAGTCTGCCCATCAGCTTGCTTGTTCTCTGTTAAGAGGAAGGGCTAGGACAAGGATTTGGGCTTGAATATGTGGAAAGGAATTTTCATAGTTGTTGCTGCAGGACCTACAAAAGTTTAAAATTAGATTGGATGTGACTCAATGACAAGTCCCATCTGTGTAATTGTTAAGGGGACCTGATTGACTCCTGTGGTTTGATTGAGCAACCAGGTAAATAGAGACCTCTCTCCAGCTTTGGCAAAACCCATCAGAGGCTGCTGCAGAACTCAGACAGAGGGATCTGCCCTTGGGTTTGCTTCCATCCTGTTCCATTGCTAAGCCCTTGTGACTTGGATCCTAGGACTGAAAAGTTTTTAGCTGCCTCAGCTTTCCCCTGACCTTACTGGCAGAGGTTCTGCAGATGTTTCCTTTGGAAGATCTCTTGCCAAGAATAGCATTCCTTTGGAGGAGGGGGGTTCTAGTTGGAATGTTGCTTTTCTTGGTTAGTGTAAATGTATTGCTAGTGAGACAGCTGCCGGCGCTGGAAAAGGCTCGTCTCACAGGGAGAGTGCTGGTCCCCAGAATGTGTGCTGTTCCCACGCTGCTGCCTTTCTTGAGCTTGTTAGAGGAAAGCCAGAAAGGCATTCAGATGGGATCAGTCTGGCTTTCAAATTTTTTTTAATTCCTAAGTTCTGTTTTATTTTTTAATTTTTTAAAAAAAATTTTATTAGAGACAGTCTCTCTCTCTTGCCTAGCTGGGAGTGCAGTGGAGTGATCATAGCTCACTGAGGCTTGAACTCCTGGGCTCGAGCAATCCACCTCAGCCTCCAGAGTAGGGGAGACTACAGATGTGTGCCACCATACTCAGCTAATTTTTAAACTTTTGTAGAGACAGGGTCTCCCTGTGTTGCCCAGGCTGGCCTCGAACTCCTGACCTCAAAAAATCTTCCTGCCTTGGCCTCCCAAAGCACTGGGATTATAGGTGTGAGCCATTGCGCCTGGTCATAAATTCTTGTTTTTTTGTTTGTTTGTTTATTAGAGATGGAATCTCTCTCTCTTGACCAGGCTAGAGGGCTGTGGTGCGATCTCAGCCCACTGCAACCTCTATCTCCTGAGCTCAAGCGATCCTCCTTAGCTTCCCAAATAGCTGGAACTACAGGCATGTGCCATCACGTCCAGCTAATTTTTGTATTTTTAGTAGAGAAGGTTTTACCATGTTGGACAGGGTGGTCTCGAACTCCTGGCCTAAAGTGGTCCACCTAGCTCAGCCTACCAAAGTGCTGTGATTACAGGCGTGAGCCACCATGCCCAGCCTCTAAATTCTGTTTTCTATTCAAAGTAAAAATGACATGTGTTTGAGTCATCCACTTGCTCATTTGCATATGGAATATTGTATGTGAATATTTTATTACACCCTTAAAATTAATTTTCAAGGGCTATATGTAGAGCTCAGAAGAAACATCTCTGCTGCTGAAATCAAACCTGGTCCAAAAAACGTCACAACGGAGGAAAGGAATAGATGGCTCTCGAGGACAAGATAGGGACTCTTAAAACACCTGCTTGGCCATGGTTGATTGACATTTGAGTGATCTGGTAGCCCAACACACCCTGTGAAGTTCAGGTGAACTGAAATGGGCAGGTGTAGGCTACACACCAGTCTGAACCAGCACAACCAAGAGTTGTTTCTCTTTTTTTTCTTTTTCTTTTTCTTTTTTTTCTTTTTTTTTTTTTTTTTTTTGAGATGAAGTCTTACTCTGTTGCCCAGGCTAGAGTACAGAGGCACAATCTCGGCTCACCACAGCCTCCGCCTCCTGGGTTCAAGCAATTCTCCTGCCTCAGCCTCCCAAGTAGCTGGGACTACAGGCATGCACCACCATGCCTGGCTAATTTTTGTATTTTTAGTAGAGATGGGGTTTCACCATGTTGGCCAGGCTGGTTTCGAACTCGTGACCTCAGGTGATCCACCCACCTTGGTCTCCCAAAGCGCTGGGATTACAGGCGTGAGCCACTGCACTTGGCCAGGAGCTGTTTAAGCCATCAGGAGACATGCTGACCCACTAGAAGAGGCTGCTACGCTCATTTCTTCCACAAACGTTTACTGGGCACCTACCATGAACCACCACCTCCCAGCTCTGTTCTGCACCCAGAGGTTGGAGGAGAGTTTATAACCAGGCAGTCTCTGTCGCTGTGAGGTTGGTGGTGAGGTGAGTCTGCCAGAGGGCCTGCCACCAGTTTCAGAAGAGCCTGCAGCCTGCATCTGATTTCCTCAGCCACAACCTTGGGACTTCAGGAAAAATCAGAAGGTCCCAAGTCTGAAAAATGAAGAGGTGGGGAGTGGGCAGCAGGGGTTTTAGGTCAGGAAATGGTAGGAAACCTGTAGTTGTGGCTCATAATCCTAGTGGGATATTAGAACCCTCTTCATTTGTCAGAACAGATTCCTGGGGTCTGCTCCCAATTATTCACACGGTGGTTCATGCCTGGTAATCCCAGCACTTTGGGCGGCCAGAGGCAGGCAGATTGCTTGAGCCCAGAAGTTTAAGACCAGCCTAGGAAACAGACCCCATCTCTACAAAAAATTCAAAAAGCCGGGCGTGAAGCCCTGTTTTTTTTTTTTTAAAAAAAGAGTCTGCTGGTGATGTCTGGGCATGTGTCTGCTTCACAGTCCAGTGTTATGATCAGTAGCTGTGATGGACAATGAACATTGCTGCTTGTTCAAAATGAAGAAAAAAAATATCAAAGAAAACCAGGTTTGGAAGTTTCAGATTTGGAAAAGGAGCTGGGCCAGCCCATCTGGAATAGCTGAGGGGCCCTGTTAGCCCCACCCTACCCCACCCCACCCCCGTATGCAGCATCTCTGGCGGTGCCCAGAGGCAAGCCCCCTTCAGTTTCCCACCTCTCACTCTGCCTTCCAGAGCCTAGTCAAGTTTTAAATTCCCAGGTCCACTCAGCAGAACTTGCTCCCTTCTCTGACTGCAGTCTCATAATGAAAGGAGAGGTGCTTTCAGTTGGGTCATTTGGTAGCGTTTAGGCTTAGAAGTTACTAATTTGGAGCCGTGAGTATATGTGTATAAGCTAGTAACACGTGATGGTCAAGGGAAGTACTACCATTTCCTGTGGGTTATTAGGGCCTCCAGCTGTTATGAGGACACACTGGGGAATCTCAGCTTTAGGGAGTCGATGATGTAACTGGAGAAAGGCAATGCTGCCCTCATAAAGCAATCAGAAACGAGATTCCACCTGCCAAATGCCAAGAGGCAGCAAAGTCCATGAAGAGAGCACTGTATACAGTCAGATGACCTGGGCTCACTAGCCTCTAAGCATAGTCTTGGTTTCCTGCCTGTAAATTGGTAGAATAAGACTGATTTACTGGGCCTGGCATGGTGGCTCACACCTGTAATCCCAGCACTTTGAGAGGCTGAGGCAGGAGGATCCCTTGAGCCCAGGAGTTTGAGACCAGCCTGGGCAACATGACAAAACCCCATCTCTCCAAAAATACAAAAATTAGCCAGGCATGGTGGTGCACACTTGTAGTCCCAGTAATTAGGGGGCTGAGACAGGAGGATCACTTCAGCCTATGAGTTTGAGGCTGCAGTGAGCTGTGATTGCGCCACTACACTCCAGCCTGGATGACAGGACGAAACCTGTCTCAAAAACACCAAAAAACAAAAACCGGTCTCCTGGGGTCATGGTAGCACAAACGCACATGACTGAGTGCTCAGGGGTTCTGAGGCTTGTCCGCTGACCTGGGGCTCTGGCCCTGGGAGATCTGGGGGACCTGCTGTCCTATATGTGATGCTTTGAAAGAAAGGGGCATCATTCCAAGCCAAGAGGCCCCAGAGAGGGCACCGTGCGGTGTTCAGGCTTCTGTGAGGCCCCAGTGAGATCCTGTGGCTGTGCCCCCATCACCTCCACCCACTCTGCCCTCCCACTAGCTGCCCAACGGATGAATCAACGCCTTGGCAGAGTTTTCCAGCAGGGCCTTGCAGAGAGTGTGTGTGACCTGTGTGGCCACTGCCTTGGGGACGGGTGAGGAGTTAGCCTGGAACATTCCAGCGTGGGCATTATTGTCCTGTTGCAAGTTCAGGGCAAAACCAGGAATCCAGTTTTGTCGATCCAATTGAGAAAACATTTCATGAACAACTACTTGTGGCATGCATTGGCACTCGGAATAAAGCGCACTATTGTCACTAGGTTGGCATTTCTTTTTCTTCTTTTTTTTGTT